ACAGAGAGAGAGGAGAGAGAAACAGAACGATTCCTAGTCTGAGGTTGCTGAGCGCCCCTACTTTTTTTGAAAATCTCACATGGTGCAGGAAGCAGGGAGGAGAACCCAAGTCTTAGGTTTACACTTTGAATCTCCAAGTTGCATATTATAAAGGGATATTGTATCAGCCAAGATGCATTAATAACAGGAAGCAGGATATTCTATTGCAATGGTTGCCTATTTGGTATCTCTGCTTCCAGGCTTCTCCCCACCAGTCTGCTCCTCACCAGGATCAGAGTGATGTTTCTACAGTGTCCCTGTCCTTGTCTCTCTCCTGCCTGAAGTCCTTAATTGGCCCCATGTCACCCACAAGCCAGAGGTCCAGCTCCTTGACATGATCAGAAGGATCTTCATCATCAGACCCCAGGTGCCTCTTCAACCCCGTGTGCATCCCCTTCCTGTTGGAATGTATATTTTACATTCCAGCAATATTGCAACTATTTACAATTTGCCAAGCACTCCATGCTATCTTATGCTCCATCCTTTGGCATATGCTTATCTTTCTACTGGATTTTTTTTTTTCCCATTACTCCATTTCATATGCTTCTTTGAACTGGGCATATTTGTCTCTTGTGCTCATCACCTTGCAATTTATTTGCTCATGTCTGTCTTTCCTACCAGACTATGAGCTGCTTGGTGCAAGGACTGCGAGTTATTCATCACTGTGGCCCTATGCCTGGTAGAGCATCAGTACCTAGAAGGCACTCAGCCTGTATTTGTGGGGTGAATGGATGGGTGGATGGATGACGAGAGTCTTACAAGAGAAATGGGATAGGTTTGGGACAAGATGGTTAATGTATCCATGTAACAGACCCCCAGAGAAGACAACAAATGGCCTCTTCCTGAAAGCTCAGACTTCTGAGGATGGGAGTAAGCCAGACAAGGTATCTAGTCAGGAATAGGGAAGTTGGGATGATATGGTGACCTGCTGTGGGACTGACTTCCTGTTTCCTCTAGATAAGAGCCCTTGGAGAGACAGGCAGCCAGAAGCACCTGTGCTCCCAGGATAAGGGTGAGCACTCAGGATGACTGTGGAGAAGGAGGCCCCTGATGCGCACTTCACTGTGGACAAACAGAACATCTCCCTCTGGCCCCGAGGCAAGCCACATCGCTGCTGAGAACCTGCTCCGCTTCAACACACATTTTCTTCTTCTTCCAACAGAGCCTCCTCCCAAGTCCGGTCCATCTCTGGTCCCGGGGAAAACACCCACAGTCCGTGCTGCATTAATCTGCCTGACGCTGGTCCTGGTCGCCTCCGTCCTGCTGCAGGCCGTCCTTTGTAAGTCCTCATGTTTCATCGTCTGGGCTTAGCTCAGCTGACCTCCTGACTTTCTCAATCCCAGATCCCCGGTTTATGGGCACCATATCAGATGTAAAGACCAATGTCCAGTTGCTGAAAGGTCGTGTGGACAACATCAGCACCCTGGATTCTGAAATTAAAAAGAATAGTGACGGCATGGAGGCAGCTGGCGTTCAGATCCAGATGGTGAATGAGAGCCTGGGTTATGTGCGTTCTCAGTTCCTGAAGTTAAAAACCAGTGTGGAGAAGGCCAACGCACAGATCCAGATCTTAACAAGAAGTTGGGAAGAAGTCAGTACCTTAAATGCCCAAATCCCAGAGTTAAAAAGTGATTTGGAGAAAGCCAGTGCTTTAAATACAAAGATCCGGGCACTCCAGGGCAGCTTGGAGAATATGAGCAAGTTGCTCAAACGACAAAGTAAGTGACTCAGAAAATTACATTGAAGCTGAACCAGCGTTCACTTTTACCTCTTGTTCTCTAGATGATATTCTACAGGTGGTTTCTCAAGGCTGGAAGTACTTCAAGGGGAACTTCTATTACTTTTCTCTCATTCCAAAGACCTGGTATAGTGCCGAGCAGTTCTGTGTGTCCAGGAATTCACACCTGACCTCGGTGACCTCAGAGAGTGAGCAGGTGAGTGCTGTGCCTATGGGCTCTGTGAAGGGCCGCACCTCTGCTTATCCTGTCTTTCCTACAGGAGTTTCTGTATAAAACAGCGGGGGGACTCATCTACTGGATTGGCCTGACTAAAGCAGGGATGGAAGGGGACTGGTCCTGGGTGGATGACACGCCATTCAACAAGGTCCAAAGTGTGAGGTAAGCCCCTGGAGCCCTCCGTGCCAGCCTGAGGTTTTCCCCTAACATCCTTTTTCTCTCCTAGGATCCCATCCAGAATACCACGTTACATTTAGCCATCATGTCTCCTTGGGATCCTCTTGGCTGTGACATTTTCTCAGTCTTTCCTTGTTTTTGAAGACTTTGACAGTTTTGAGGAGCCCACTGGTCAGGTACTTTGTAGATTGTCCCTTAAATGGAATTTGTCTGGTGTTTTTCTCATGATTACATTGGGGTACTGAGTTTCAGGAGGAAGACCATGGAGATAAAGGGCCATTCTCATCACATCCTATGAAGGGTACATACCATCAATAGAATTCATTACTGTTGGCGTTGACCTTGATCTCCAGGCTGGGGTAGTGTTTGCCAAGTTTATTGACTCCAGAATTACTCTTTTCTCCCTTTTCCTGTACTGAACTTTTTGGAAGGAAGTCACTATATGCAGTTCACACTGAAAGAGTAGGAAGTTACACTCTACTTTTCTCAGAATGGGATATTTACATAAAATATTTGGACATTTTCTGCCCTAGAGACTTATCTATTTGTTTACTTACTCAGACATTCATTTATGTCAGTATGGACTCACAGATATTTCTCTTACACTTTGGGTTATAATCCAATACTATTTTATTTGTTTTTTTGTTTTGTTTTTGCTCAAATTGCTCTGGCTTTGGCCATTGGGAGCTCCTTCATTGGTTCCTGTGTCATTTTGACATACTTCCCTCAGTTTTTTTTTTTTTTTTTTTTTTTTGGTAACTAAGCATCTCCTTACTTTCTGGTACTACAAGATGCTCCAGGCTCATCTTGAGTATTTCCTGCCCCAGTTCTAGAGTCAGCCATTTCTCTAATGAGCCCTGGTTTCCTTTTTTTGGAGAATGGTGTTAGAAATCAAAACCTGGGGGCTGTGTGGCTGTTGCTATTTGAACATCATTGCCTCTCCCAGCTGAGAGAGCTAAGTAATATTTGTGTGTACATCTAATTTTTTTTGAAAAGATCATTATGCTTGCACCATGGTGACAGGACTTGAGAGGGGGTAAGAGGAGAGGCAGGGAGAACAGTTAGGAGACGAACGGAATAAAAGCCAGGTGGTTTGCATTCAGGCCTGTAAATGTGTTGAATTGTTGTTGCTGTATTTTGTAGGGTGTAAAATCAGGACACTTTGTACTGCTGAATACAAGTGCTCACATCATGTCAAGAAGCTGTCCCTACTATTAAATAAAATGTCCTGGATTAAAAAACATAAAGAAGAATCCGCCTCTCTCCCTCTCCTGGCTCT